ACAAACCTTTCTCATGGAATAGTCAAAATATTTAAGGAACAAATCTATACAGTTTAATAACTGCCAACATTTGGCAGGGCTCATGCCTGTAATTCCAGCACTTCGGGAGGTCGAGGCGGGCGGATCACTTAAGACTAGGAGTACGAGACCAGCCTGGCCAACATGGCGAAACCCTGTCTCTACTAAAAAATATAAAAATTAGCCGGGCATTGGTGGCTTGCGCCTGTAGTCCCGGCTACACTGGAAGCTGAGGCTGGAGAATCGCTTGAGCCCGGGAAGCAGAGGTTGCAGTGAGCTGTGATTGTGCCACTGCACTGCAGCCTGGGTGGCAGAGAAAGACCCTGTCTCAAAACAAACGAACGAACAAAAAATTGCTGACGTCTGTGAGGTTCTTATTATGTGCCATGAATTGATCTACGTCCTTCACATATGTAAACTCATGCAATCCTAGCATACACACAAAAAACCAATGTGGCAGGTACTATCATTATCGTAGACAAGGAAACCGAGGACCAGAGAAGTTGAAGTAGCTTGGCCTAGGATGTAGGTTGTAACTCCTAGAGCTGAGATCTTGTTTATATACAAAAGGTTTCAAGAATCAAAAGTACTCTAAGCCACTTTGCGTTTCGGCTGTCATCGAGAAAGGGATATCCGAAGTTTCAGGTTCGCAGTTTGTGAAACGGAACGGCCAGCTTTCGTTCTAAGGCGGGCGGAGGTTTAGCCACTCCCTCGTCCTTTGCTCTGCCCCAGACACCCACGCTCGCTTTCCTCTTCTTCCTCCACCTCGCCCTACTTCCCTTCTTCCTATCTTCTCTCTTCTTTCGCCTCGCCGCCGCGAGCCCTCGCTCGGCGACCAGAGCCTCGCATTACTTCCCCTAGCTCCGCCAAGCCTCGCTGCATACGCGACCGCGCGCAGTCCGCCGTCGCGCCCCTATGACGTCACCCGCGCGCCACCGCTTCCGGGCTGGGGACTGGGGGCGGGGCCGCGCGGAGGGCAAGCCGGGGGCGGGGCCGGGGCCAGAGCAGATCTCCGGGCCTCCGCGGCCATAGCTGACTGTGCCGTCCCTTCCCCTCACCCGCTCCACGCCCTCCTGGGCCGAGTGGAGTTGGGTGGTGTCGGGAGCCTCTCCCTGAGGGGCACCGCGTCTTCAGGAGCTGGGCCTCCAGTGCGGCGCGATGTCAGGCGCGGTGACAGCTCTGTGAGTCCGAGGCCGCGGCCGTGGCGCTGGGCGGCTGCGGGGCCTGACCGGTCCGCTCATGGTGCCGCCACGACGCCATCGCGGGGCAGGAAGGCCAGGTAGGCAGGCAGGGAAGGGCCCCGACATCACCGGAGCCCAAACCGGGACGGAGTGCCCACCAGCAGCACCACCTCCTGCCCTCGGTGGCAGCAGGAGCGCCTTGACCGAAACCGTGAAGGTCTCTAGGGGCGGAGGGAGCGGGAGCTGACAGGGGCGCCGGAGCCCTGCGCCCACCGCTGGCAATTGAGGAAGCCGTGCGTGCGCCCTCGCCTCGGCTCCCCGGGGAGGCGTCGCTGCCTTAACTGTCTTCCCCGCTCCAAAACAGAAGGATGATTTCTTTTCCCAGCTGTTTCTTTTAAAATGACTGGATGTTTTGATAGAGGTGGGTGGAGGAGCATGGAGAATCCTTTTCTTTTACCACTTGAAGAGATTGGAAAGGTGCCTTCAAGACCCACAGCAAATCACTTACTCTCCGATAACCAAATTCCACTCCAGCAGATCAGGGACAGAAAAGACACTTTTAGAAACAGTGTCTAGACGCTGTCCCCAGGGATGGATTCCTCTGGATGGAGAGGTGAATGGAGTTCCGTATTTGTGAAACTCAGATTTTCATAGCATAATTTCATGGTTGTTTTTAGGGGTGCTGAGTTCTTCACCTCCTTTTAGACTGAGATCTGCCAAGTTTTCCGGCATTGCTCTTGAGGATCTCAGAAGGGCTCTTAAGACAAGGTAGATTCCACGTTTATCCTCTATGTAACTTTCTCTAATGTGATCTGTATTTTCTAAAAAACAGACTGCAAATGGTGTGTGTATTTGTCATGAACCGAATGAATTCCCAGAACAGTGGTTTCACTCAGCGCAGGCGAATGGCTCTTGGGATTGTTATTCTTCTGCTTGTTGATGTGATATGGGTTGCTTCCTCTGAACTTACTTCGGTATGTACCTTTGGTCCAGGAATGATGTTACACAGAGTTGTCTGTGTAACTTTTTCCTCTACAGTATGTTTTTACCCAGTACAACAAACCATTCTTCAGCACCTTTGCAAAAACATCTATGTTTGTTTTGTACCTTTTGGGCTTTATTATTTGGAAGCCATGGAGACAACAGTGTACAAGAGGACTTCGCGGAAAGCATGCTGCTTTTGTAAGTTTTTAATTTTAACTGTCTGTTAGGAAATTGAATTTTGTATCTTGTTATCTGTATTTAGTTTGCAGATGCTGAAGGTTACTTTGCTGCTTGCACAACAGATACAACTATGAATAGTTCTTTGGTAAGTGCTTCTTTTCTTGTCAGGAATAGAGATGTTGTTTATATTTTTTTCTGTTACATTCCAGAGTGAACCTCTGTATGTGCCTGTGAAATTCCATGATCTTCCAAGTGAAAAACCTGAGAGCACAAACATTGATACTGAAAAAAGTAAGCAAAACTTGGAAATGGGTAGAAAGTTTTAATTATTTCATATTATGCTCTTCCTTTTAAGCCCCCAAAAAGTCTCGTGTGAGGTTCAGTAATATCATGGAGATTCGACAGCTTCCGTCAAGTCATGCATTGGAAGCAAAGTTGTCTCGCATGTCATATCCTGTGAAAGAACAAGAATCCATACTGAAAACTGTGGGGAAACTTACTGCAACTCAAGTAGCGAAAATTAGCTTTTTTTTTTGCTTTGTGGTAGGTCTTTTATGATATGTTTGCATATGATGTTAGGGTTCACTTTGGTTTTCTTTTTCTTTAGTGGTTTTTGGCAAATTTGTCATATCAAGAAGCACTTTCAGACACACAAGTTGCTATAGTTAATATTTTATCTTCAACTTCCGGTAAGAAATTTGTCTTTAAAAATCTGCATTATTGTACCATTTTTAAATTCTTTTCTCCTCATAGGACTTTTTACCTTAATCCTTGCTGCAGTATTTCCAAGTAACAGTGGAGATAGATTTACCCTTTCTAAACTATTAGCTGTAATTTTAAGGTAAGCATATAGTGTGATAGCTAGTTTGCTCTTAGCTCATCATTAATGACTGTTATTCTCATAGCATTGGAGGCGTTGTACTGGTAAACCTGGCAGGGTCTGAAAAACCTGCTGGAAGAGACACAGTAGGTAAGTACTGGACTCTGGATTCTCTCTGTTAGGTGATTGCTTTAAATCATGTCCATTTTTACAGGTTCCATTTGGTCTCTTGCTGGAGCCATGCTCTATGCTGTCTATATTGTTATGATTAAGAGAAAAGTAGATAGAGAAGACAAGTTGGATATTCCAATGTTCTTTGGTAAGAATATATGTAACTTGGGAGGCTATTTATTTTAACTCTTGTCTCTTTTATACATGTTCAGGTTTTGTAGGTTTGTTTAATCTGCTGCTCTTATGGCCAGGTTTCTTTTTACTTCATTATACTGGATTTGAGGACTTCGAGTTTCCCAATAAAGTAGTATTAATGTGCATTATCATTAATGGCCTTATTGGAACAGTACTCTCAGAGTTCCTGTGGTTGTGGTATGTACTGTTTATTCTCCAATTATTATCAGAAATATAGAAATGTATATTTTCTTTTTTTTAGGGGCTGCTTTCTTACCTCATCATTGATAGGCACACTTGCACTAAGCCTTACAATACCTCTGTCCATAATAGCTGACATGTGTATGCAAAAGGTAAGGAAACTATTTATTATTCATAGATATTTGGTGTGTTTTTTCCTCTATCTTTTATTTTTAGGTGCAGTTTTCTTGGTTATTTTTTGCAGGAGCTATCCCTGTATTTTTTTCATTTTTTATTGTAACTCTCCTATGCCATTATAATAATTGGGATCCTGTGATGGTGGGAATCAGAAGAATATTTGCTTTTATATGCAGAAAACATCGAATTCAGAGGTAAGTTTAGTCCCAATACACATTTTTAAAAATTTCCTTAATTACTGCTTTTTTTTTTCTTAAGAGTTCCAGAAGACAGCGAACAGTGTGAGAGTCTCATTTCTATGCACAGTGTTTCTCAGGAGGATGGAGCTAGTTAGCTGTCTGTTGTCTGTAGCCCAGGTTTGTATGTGAGCTGGGTTTAGTATTGAATATCTAATCACATTTCTGTGGTTTCTGTTTTTAGCTTGATAATGGAACTATACAGCGAAGAGACAATCTCTGGCAAGTTTTTGTAGAAAAAATGTTTCAGTGCCTAGTCTGAAAAATAACAGTTTGAGTTCTTTGAAACTCTAAAATATATTTTTCTCATACCTGTTTTCTTCATTTTCATAATGAAGCACTTTGCTATGTAGCTGTGTACATATCACTACAGTTATAGGAAGTTTCAGTCTACAGTCCATCCAAAGGACCAACCTGCCTTACACATCTCAAGGAATTCAGCTGTTGAAATCATTTGAACTAATCAAGGAATAAATCCTAATGTTCTGGGACTTTATTTTCACATGTTAAATGCTGGAATATATTATGAAAATGTTTTCAAGAAATCACTTAAGTGTTCATAGACCAGTATTTCTGACAGGTAAAATGCTAAAATAAGCTACCTGTAATAAGTGTGGATTATATTTTTGGGTTTTGTAGAATATTGCAAATTAACCACACAAAAAATGTTTAATTTATGCAACAAGCATGTTTGTGCAAATTTCATGGGACTTTAAAAAGAATAAGTATTTGAGAAAATATCTGGTTCACTTACACTACATTTACTGTATTATTCTTTTATAGCATTAGGTGCCTTGTATTTTAAATCTGTGACAAACCATGGCAAATTTTTAAAGGGGAAGTATTATTATAAAATGAAGAAATATGTATTTCTAAAGGCTATATTGCTGTAAACTTAATTGATAAAGCTCTGTTTAATTTAGAGTTTTGAAGAAATAGTCTCCCTTCAATTAAGAAATTTTCATAATGGAATGATTTAAATTGAAGTGACAAAGAGTATTATTAAAATACAATGTTTATACGTCTATTTGTGTATTGTAGATGTATCAAGTGATTTCTAATTTTTTTCACATATGAATGTGCCAGATTACTCTAGAACTAGATGTCTCTTCTTTAAATAATTTTAGTTTTCCTGAATAAATTTGTAATGGTTAAAGTACCAAGTAAGTAAGGCGAGAAGGGATTCTGTTTTTAAAATCACATCAGAACTTTTCCTCTACTAAGATTATAAATTAAATGTAAAATACTCCTAATTGCAATTCTTAAACTTAGGCCTTACATGTACTTATTATGCAACTGCTCCTGGACTCTATTCACCATAGATATCAGTAAACGTATGTCCCAGGATTCACAGGCTTTTGATTAATCAATATTCTTTTCAAGTTTGCTGTGAAGAGTTTAGTTCTCTTCAAAATTTCTTAACTAATCTGATTTTTAAGAATTCTCTTTGCAGTGTTTAGCTTCCTATTCACATTCTTAAAATTGCTTTGGTGTTACCATGAGTCTAAAATGAAGTTTAGCCTTCCTTTTGTTTCATTCTGAGAACTTCTATATTATATTACCTTTAAAAATTGTTTATGATATTAAATTTAAAATACAAACAGCTCTCTTTTTTTTTTTTTTTTTTTTTAATCATCCAGCCCAAAGTGGCAAAAACAGCTCTTTTCTCATTTGGCACCACCAATAACGCAAGTTAAAAATAATGTTGAGTTTATTATACTTTTGACCTGTTTAGCTCAACAGGGTGAAGGCATGTAAAGAATGTGGACTTCTGAGGAATTTTCTTTTAAAAAGAACATAATGAAGTAACATTTTAATTACTCAAGGACTACTTTTGGTTGAAGTTTATAATCTAGATACCTCTACTTTTTGTTTTTGCTGTTCGACAGTTCACAAAGACCTTCAGCAATTTACAGGGTAAAATCGTTGAAGTAGTGGAGGTGAAACTGAAATTTAAAATTATTCTGTAAATACTATAGGGAAAGAGGCTGAGCTTAGAATCTTTTGGTTGTTCATGTGTTCTGTGCTCTTATCATCACACAGGTCATGTGTTGTTACTCAGGATTCTGGAAGTACTAAGCCGTAGTTAACAGGCTGGATAGATCTTCAGCCAATCTTCTTTCATTATACTGCTGCTTTTCTGTTTCTTAAAAAACAAAAATCAATGAACAACTTCTTCAGAAGGAAGCACCACTGTTCAATTGGTTAACTGAAAGTATGAATCACTGCCGCTTTGCTTGCCCACCTGTTTGCTTTTTCTCACAGGTTTTATTTATCTGAATGATTGTTGCATTTGAATACTGTAGCCATGGTGAGTGAGCAGTTGAAGACTTCCTTTCTGCACCTTCATAGTTAAGGGTTCATCTTCTCAAGAAATAAAGTTGTGCTGGGTTGTTTCAATTCTGTAGATCACCTAGAAACTAGGTAACAAGGCCCTTGGATCACAATGAGCACATTGCAGGTCTTTGGAAATGCTGGGAAGGGGTTACATTCAAGTAACTGCTGACGTCCTTCCTCTCTGTCAGACCCATGTTGGCCTGTAATTATATTTTTCTGAATCTAAAAACAAATAGAAATTTCTGATATCTTTTCAGTCTCCTTCTTTTCTTTCCATTCATCACTTAAATCTCATTATTGTATAACGTTTCAAATTATGACCTGGATTGAAGGAAGTCTGTTTTGTCAGGGACTTTGTTAGGTGAACATCAGAATCTCAACTACAACAAAGCTGAAAAATGAGGCAGCCTTAACAGTAAATGCTTTTGGGCCGGGCGTGGTGGCTCACGCCTGTAGTCCCAGCACTTTGGGAGGCCGAGGCGGGCGGATCACGAGGTCAGGAGATCGAGACCATCCTGGTTAACACAGTGAAACCCCGTCTCTACTAAAAATACAAAGAATTAGCCGGGCGTGGTGGCGGCGCCTGTAGTCCCAGCTGCTCGGGAGGCTGAGGCAGCAGAATGGCGTGAACCCGGGAGGCGGAGCCTGCAGTGAGCCGAGATCGTGCCCCTGCACTCCAGCCTGGGCGACAGCGAGACTCCGTCTCAAAAAAAAAAAAAGTGAATACTTTTGAAATGAATGCTTTTTGAAGCTTAGAAGAACCATTAGGTTTATGTAATGCACCCATACTTATTCCTTTAAATAAATTTTAATTTAAAAACATTGAGATATTGGCTTCTGTCAACCTGATTTAATTAATTCTTTACATTAAGCTGATTTTCCCCCTGGCAGCTGACAAATAAGTTCATTGTTCTTGTAGAAGTGAGCTCACAAGGTTAAATGTGAATGTTCTCAAAGGTACACAGCCTTGTTTCAGAAGAATTTTAATGCCCGCTGTAAAATCAATCATGCAGAGCCAATTTGAGGTATGACTCCAGGGTATGCAAGGTATGACTTCTCTGGAAGCCAAGTCTTTTCACAGGGCACTGTGGTAATACCCATAGCACTAATCCTCAGTGTGCTGGTTGAAGAAATAAAATGTTTTTAAAGAAGGATAAAGGAGGAATTAATTAGAAAATTTTTTTCCACATATTAGCAAATAAATGAAATGTCATTTTCATATTAAGTAAGTATAGTTATGATCTTCGTTTCTACCTACTCTCCTTTTGAAATATTCTTTATTACTAAATAATATTTTAGGAGGAGTTAACAGAAATAATTACCTGTAACATCTGCAGATAAACTTACATAGCTAACATTGTGTGCTGACTTTTTTAAATGGTGAAGTGGCATTAATGAGATGTTCAGTTTACAGAATTTGAAGTTTGAGTTCTATTTTAATAGTCTGCCGTGTCCCCCAAATCCCATTTAGATAAATTGAGGTTGATTTTTCACATAGACTTGCAATTTTTAGACACCACATTTTTTTTATAGTAACAGCCTCATTTGCCTGTACAATAACTAATAATACAGTATTTCATAGGTACATTGTATGTGCACAGGAAATTTTTCTTTAAATCTTAAGAGCCTTTAATAAACGGGATATTTTAATATTTTAATGTTACTACATTTAAAAAATAGTGTTTTCCTACAAAATTTTCTGTATTCAGTATACGTTAACTATGAAAATGTCAAACAATGAAATCATTGAAATATATTTAAGGAAAAATTACCAACCAAAAGTAATGAGTACCCTCTATGTGCATATTTACTGGAATGTTCATGTGAAATGGTAACATTTCCAATAACAGCATTTTGAATCTGGGGTGACACAAACATGATTTTTATTTTTGAGCTAGGGATTTTGATGGAGAAGCACCTAGATGAAGACACCATTTCATTCATGATATTTTAAAATTAGAAAAGTAAAGCTTCTAAATTGAAACTCTTAACAGGTCACTTCATGAAATTTTTAGTTTTAAATTTAATTTTACATGAGATGTCTTTCTGAAGAGCTACTTTTATTAACTTTCACTTAGATCGTTGTATGCTAGGCATTCAGTATTTCTCTACTTGATTTTCCTATGCCTAGTTGTGATTACAGCAAGTATTTAATAATAAAGTCAGTCATGTGAGAGTATCCATTAATTTCAGTGGGTCCTTGGAAGGCAGGCAGAAGATTTCTGTCCAAGAGTCTTATTTTTGACATGAGATGAAATTCTTTTTTTTTTTTTGAGATGGGGTCTCACTCTGTCACCCAGGCTGGAGTGCAGTGGCAGGATCTTGGCTCACTGCAACCTCCCAAGCTCAAGCCATCCTCCCACCTCAGTCTCCTGAGTAGTTGGGACTACTGGCATGTGCCCCCATTCCTGATTAGTTTTTTTGTATTTTTGGTAGAGATGGGGTCTTGCTATATTGCCTAATTTTTGTGTTTTTAGTAGAGATGGGGTTTCACCATGTTGGCCAGGCTGCTCTTGAACTCCTGAGCTCAAGTAATCTGCCCGCCCTGGCCTCCCAAAGTGCTGGGATTACAGGCATGAGCCACCATGCCTGGCTAAAACCAATTCTTTAGATTGTTTTTGCCACCATTTGCTTACTTGGAATAGCTTTCACATTTATTTTTCTTATGAAGAAATCCAGTGTCAGTCAGACCATGTAACATCAAAGCAAAATTTCATTGAAGCCTATCCTTGTCTTAATTATTCTAAAATAAAGTACAATAAAGTGAATTATTTTGCCCTTTGTAGTAGCATAGTGTTAAGTTATATATATATTTTAATATGCATACTCCTAAGTAAAGTTTCAGAGACCACATGCTGGAGAGCAGTGGCTTTCAGACAGCATCAGCATCACCTGAAGGCCTTGTTGAATACACATTATTGGAAGAGAGGGGAGAACACAGGCTCATGCCTGTAATTCCAGTGCTTTGGGAGACTGAGGCAGGAGGATCACGTGAGCCCAGGAGTTCAAGATCAGGCTGGGCAATACAGCAAGACCCCTGTCTCTACAAAAACAAAAACAAAAAACAAACAGGCATGGTAGTGCATACCTGTAGTCTGAGCTGCTTGGGAGTCTGAGGCAGGAGGATCACTTGAACCCAGGAGTTCGAGGCTGCAGTGAGTTATTATTGGGCCACTGCAGTCCAGCCTGGGCAGCAAAGTGAGACCCTGTCTGTTAAAAAAACAAAACCAAAAACTTGATTGCTGGGGGCCACCCTAGAGTTTCTGATTCAGTAGGTCTGGCGGTGGGGATGGTGGGCCTGGTAATTTGCCTTTCTAACAAGCGTCCAGGTAATGCCCCAGCTGCTGGTCCCAGGACCACACTTTGCAGATTATTACTCTGAGAAGAGCACTAACTCTGACGTTGGATTCCTTCTGTTCCTCATTAGTGAATTTATTTGGGGGAGATTATTCAATCTGGTAGATCCGCATTTACTTAGCTGTGAAGTGGAGGTTAATGCAACCTGCCTGAGACTGTGAGAATGAGAAACTCTAATTGAAATACCAGGCCCAGCGTGCCTGGATGCTTGAAAAATGCTGACTCCCATGGTCCGTCCTTCCCTCACTCTTCTCAGCTATAAAGTGAGAAGCGAAATTCAGTATCTTTTAAGATTCCTCTCAGGTGTAAAATGCTGTGATTCTAAAAGTTTAATTTTGTAGTTCCAGAGACAATGCCAAACACCTGTGTGTGCTTAGTGCTTTGTAAAGAGTGGTAATAACAGTGACACCACATAGGCCGTAGTTTTGTAGTTCCAGAGACAATGCCAAACACCTGTGTGTACTTAGTGCTTTGTAAAGAGTGAATAACAGTGACACCACATAGGCCATAGTTTTGTAGTTCCAGAGACAATGCCAAACACCTATGTGTACTTAGTGCTTTGTAAAGAGTGGTAATAACAGTGACACCACATAGGCCGTAATTTTGTTTTTGCTTTTGTTAGGGTGTTCAGCATCTTGACTCCTTAAATAAGGTTTTCAGTCAGATTTATAAAGCAGCATTGAAGAAGTTGTATTATATTTGAGTACAGTTGGAATCCATGGCAGTTTTATGGAGGCCAAATATATCAGATGAATAGGCTAATTTCCCTGAGTTGCTGGCCTTATTAGTCCCTACTCTGTTGCCCCCTGGTTACCTAATGCATGTTCAAAAGGTATAGTTTTCATCACCTGCTTGATCTTGATTTTCAGACAGCATCAAATCAGTTGCAAAACAAATCCAAGCTAAAATTTTGAGTGTATGATTAATTTACTATAGCATGTAATTATGCAGTATTTTATTTTTTATTTTTTATTTTTTTTGAGACAGAGTCTCACTCCATTGCCCAGGCTGAAGTGCAGTGGCACGATCTCGGCTCACTCTAACCTCTGCCTCCTGGGTTCAAGTGATTCTCCTGCCTCAGCCTCCCGAATAGCTGGGATTACAGACATGCACCACCACGCCCAGCTAATTTTTTGTATTTATAGTAGAGAGGAGGTTTTACCATGTTGGCCAGGTTGGTCTTGAACTCTTGACCTCAAGTGATCTACACGCCTCGGCCTCCCAAAGTGCTGGGATTACGGGTGTGAGCCACTGCGCCCAGCTATCCAGTATTTTATTTAAAAGTTGTCACTAGGGTGTTCACTATTGTGAATTTATAATCTTAAAAGTTGGGGATGCTAAAAGTACCAGACTAAAATACTACGAGGTTTTCTCATCTTTTAATTCCATTTTGTTAGAAAAAAATAATCACAACCGGGGTTCTTTTACCTTTCCCCAGCCATCTAGACTGCTTTACTGCAATGTTGGGAAGATTGCATACAATAAAAACTGTAGCTAGTTGATTGGGATTTGGGAAAATTGAATCAAGCATTTGCATTCATCCAGAATGGTCTTAAACTGCTGACTGTGGGGTGCCCACAGGATGAGCACTGGTGGCATGGGTGGGAGGAATTTCCTTGGATACTGCAATTGCATTTGAAAGATCTATTTTCCAAAACCTGAGCAGAGAGAGGCTAGGAGGAATGCAGACAGGACATTGAAAATGCGAATTCCCTTTACTAGTAGAACATGAAATATCTGATAATGGTTTAAAAAAAATAAGTGCCAGGATACATTGTAGTATAAAGGTTCAACTAGTATAATTTAAAATGAGTCTTTATATTCAGGCCAGGTGCGGTGGCTCACACCTGTAATCCCAGCACTTTGGGAGTCCGAGGCGGGTGGATCACCTGAGATTAGGAGTTCAAAACCAGTGTGACCAACATGGAGAAACCCCTTCTCTACTAAAAATACAAAAAATTAGCCAGGCATGGTGGTGCACGCCTGTAGTCCCAGCTACTTGTGAGGCTGAGGTAGGAGAATCGCTTGAACCCAAGAGGCAGAGGTTGCAGTGAGCTGAGATCACACCACTGCACTCCAGCCTGGGTGACAGAGCGAGACCCTGTTTCAAAAAAATAAGAAATAAAAAGTGAGTCTTCATATTCAAATTAGTATATGAGGTTAGGCAACAATTCTTATATGGGACCAGGTATATTTAATTTGCCTTTCTTTGCAGTCATCCTAGTAAATCCTTGTAAAGGGTTATTTTATATACAATTTTGTAGTATATTCTAAATCCCCTTTGGCAAATAAAGCTGAAGTTATCTAGTGTCAGCATACTGTGATTTGTATATTTATATAAGACAAGATTGCATCATTCTGATTAAGTTGCAGCATTTTAGTTTTATCTGATAGGCCTGTATTGAGTAATCAGTAGCTATGTGCAAATATTAAGTCAACTTAATTACCAGACCCAGAAGGCCAGAGGTAATCAAAGAGTACTTTCGGAAGATGAAATATTTATAATGAGTTATGGAAACAATGTTTTAGAAATGTTTTTCTTGGTGTAATTTAATGCAGATTTTTACCTCAATTTTGTTAAAAAACTTGATAATTTGATCCCTCCATCTATTTAATATTTAATATTTTCAGATTCTAGAGTATTTAAAATTTAAACACAATTATAAAATTAATTATAATTCCTACTTATGTTAGCTATGATTTAGGGCCAAAACTACCCTGGTTTTGTCTTGCAACTTGAAACATTGTGTATTTTAAACTATATAATTTGGGAACATTATTTTATAGACTGTGGATAACCAAATATAAGATTTGTGATTTTTAATGCTTCATTTGTGTAAAATCATTTGTATATTCTATTTATAGTATGCATTTTCTAGCTCATTAAAAGTACAGAAAAACCTCAAATCTGTCCTTATACAAATATTTGATTTCTAGTTTCCTTTTATTAAAACATTTTCACTCATTCATTCTTTCACACCTTAGTCTCTAAGATGTGTCTCGGGTATT